AATACAACTGTATTTGTTAAATGAATGAATGGATGAGTAAGACATCGTATTCACTTCTTAAAGATCTTAAAATCTAGAGAGGAGAGAAACATTGCTGTAGGAGAGGATAAACAAAGGACTGTGAAATCTCTGGAGAAATTGAAATCAGGAAGGGAAGGGCAAATCGCAAAAGTCAAGCCAGGAGCATTAAGTTAGATTTGTGCTTTGAGATGAAAACCCCTTACAAATCCTAAGTCAGGGAATGCAATGGTTCTAGAGCCAACTCTAAAGAAAATTTCACACATGGGAAATACATCCTACTGGATATCCGGATTAAAAGCGTTCAGTAGAGACTGGTGCAGTGGCTCAGGCCTGTAATTCCAGCACTGTGGGAGACTGAGGCAGGCAGATCGCTTGAGCCGAGGAATTCGAGACCAGCCTGGGCAACATGGCAAAAACCCCATCTCTATTAAAAATACAAAAAATTAGCCAGGCGTGGTGGTACATTCCTGTAATCCCAGGTACTCAGGAGGCGGAGGTGGGAGGATCACCTGAGGCCAGGAGGTAGAGGCTGCAGTGAGCTGTGACCATGCCACTGCACTCCAGCCTGGGCGACAGAGTGAGACCCTGTCTCAAAAAATAAAATAAAATGAGAAATAATAAAATAAAATTAGCTGGGCATGTCGGGAGGCTGAGGTGGAAGGATTGCTTGAGCCCAGGAATTCGAGGTCATAGTGAGCTCTATCACGCCACTGCACTCCAGCCTGGACGACAGAGCAAGACCCCAGCTCTTTAAAAGAAAAGCGTTGAGTAAATACTTGTTGATTAATTCCATTTCTGGAAATAATCGGATTTATGAAAGAGGCCCTGCCCACCTCTTTGATATGGACTTGTACTAATGAACTACAATTCCCAGCATGCGTCAGAATTAGGGCCGTAGAGTTTTTTAAAATATGGACTACAACTCCCGGCATGCCACACCAGGATTCGAGGACCACACGCCTCAGCCAGCCCCGGCAAGGGCCTATCAGGGGTGGGTCGGGGCATCCGAGCGGGTTTGACGGAAGGAGCGGCGGCGACGGAGGAGGAGGATGGAGGCGGTGGTGTTCGTCTTCTCTCTCCTCGATTGTTGCGCGCTCATCTTCCTCTCGGTCTACTTCGTATCCTTGCCTGAGGCAGGCGAACGCCTTGCGGTGAAGTCTTGCTTCCTGAAACATATTTCAGGCCAGTTGCAGTGGCTGACACCTGTCCCCAGTACTTTGGGAGGCCGAGGAGGGAGAATCACTTGAGCCCAGCGGTTCGAGACCAGCTCTGGTAACATAGGGAGACTTCCTCTCTACAAAAATAAAACAAGAGGAAAAAAAAAAGAAACATGTTTCAGGTCTGTGTCTGTGTAATACAAAGATGACTGCAGCCTACAGTAAGAAATCCAGAGACTGAAGGCTATAGCTTTAGGGATCTGATATGGATCGCAGAGTATTAGTATAACATCAGCTGACATTTTATTGAGTGCCTACTTTGCATGTGGCTTACATGTTATTTCATCTAATTCTCTACAACAACTTCGTGAGGTAGGTATTATGTGTATTTTACAGATGAAAACGTGAGATGTAATACTGTGTTCTTCCATTGCAGTGGGTAATTCCAGAATTGATTGGCCATACCATTGTCACTGTATTACTGCTCATGTCATTGCACTGGTTCATCTTCCTTCTCAACTTACCTGTTGCCACTTGGAATATATATCGGTGAGTATAGTTTGTTTACTTTGGTGTCAAGGCCTTCTAATGTGTGTATCCTTTAATTTATCAGATACATTATGGTGCCGAGTGGTAACATGGGAGTGTTTGATCCAACAGAAATACACAATCGAGGGCAGCTGAAGTCACACATGAAAGAAGCCATGATCAAGCTTGGTTTCCACTTGCTCTGCTTCTTCATGTATCTTTATAGGTGAGTTTAAAGTCCTGGTATTTTCCTAGATGACATTAGTGACATTCATTTCTTCTTTCCACAGTATGATCTTAGCTTTGATAAATGACTGAAGCTGGAGAAGCCGTGGTTGAAGTCAGCCTACACTACAGTGCACAGTTGAGGAGCCAGAGACTTCTTAAATCATCCTTAGAACCGTGACCATAGCAGTATATATTTTCCTCTTGGAACAAAAAACTATTTTTGCTGTATTTTTACCATATAAAGTATTTAAAAAACATGAATTGAGTTTCTGTAGATTTCTAGTTCTCAACTTTAGCCTGAACGCCAACACTTGAAGGTGTTTTTCATCCTCTGTATGTTGAAGGTGGTTATTTGTATGTAGGAACAGGACTGCCATCCCAGCTTTGCATGCCAAAGAAATAAAGAACACACTTTAAAGGGCAAACTGAAGAGATGAGCGAGCAAAGGTGCCCTTCAGGTCTACTGAAAAGTTAGAGTACAAAACAACACTGTTGATCTGGACAAAAGAAGAAAAATTACCCTTTTTGCTTGTGTTGTGACAACTTCATTTAATATGGTTTAAAGATTTATGAGACTGTCAGCTAAAAGTCTTTTCACAAGAATGTCAACAGAGAATGGCATCTCAAAATATATATATTTCTTTGCACAATTTGTGAAACCTTATAAGCCATTTTCCCCAGGTACAATGTAGTTCCTGCTGATAGAAAGGAAATATTTTGTCAAGAGCTTTCATTTAAAAGCTACTACCTCCACAATCACCCCCAAACCCAGAAAATCCCCACTGGCTCTTGCCAGTCTGGTTTTCGTATTGCAGTTATTCCAATTGTATTTGATCTCCCTGATAACGTATTTTCATGGGTTTGGGTAGAAGATGCTAATCAGATTAGAAGCAGGAATAGTTATTTGCTGTCTGTGAAATTGAGCCTTTTGGTGCGCCACGTGGTGCCAGATCAACACTTCTATCCCTCTGCACTGACCACGTTGTGAACTGGGAGACCAAATGCAAGCCATTTCATGGACATAGCAATATACAACCAAACTCTGTTCCTTGGAGTTATATTGTAAACTCTTGCAGGTGGGAGAGCAGTTCACCTCCTTAGCTCTGTTTGCCAGCTCTTACAGGGTAAAATAAACCTGGCAATTTATCCTCAGTCCTAGTTTGTGGTTTAATGTTGCTATCTTAAGCACTGGCATTTGGGCAAAACATGACTGTGTTCTGTGGGAGAATCCAAAGGCATTATTCACTCTAGTTGAGATAGAATTGGGTGGCTAAACAGGGTGTGTGGTACCCAAAAGATTAAATGTTACATGTCCTTTTAGTCCTTGACCAGGTCTAGCCTTGGCAGAAGCAAGGGAGCCACTAAGCCAAACTCCCTGTGCAGACAGACCATGTTTCAAGGCTGGAAGTAGTGCCCTGGCAACACACAAAAGGAACGGTGAAATGGTAGGCAAAGTGAACTTGGCTCTGCTGGCCTCTTTGGGGTCACAGAAATTGCTCCTTGTGGTAATCTTATATTTCTGTCAGGCACAGGGCCAAGAAGCTGTGTAACAGACATTACTTTGCTTGCATCTCTTTTTCATACCTTTTCCCTCTGAGGCAGCTTTTGCTTAGAAAACAGTCCCTTCACTCTGCCTTTCCTCCTAACTTCCTGTGCCTCTTCATGTTCTGCTCAAGCTTTTTAAAGCAACGAAGCTGTTGGAGAACTTAAATCCTTGCAACTGAGAGATAAGCTACTTAAAGGCGGTAGAGATCTTTTTTTTTTTTTTTTTGAGATGGGGTCTTGCTGTGTTGCCCAGGCTGGAGTGCAGTGGTGTGATCTCAGCTCACTGCAACCTCTGCTTTCTGGGTTCAAGCGATTCTCCTGCCTCAGCCTCCCAAGTAGCTGGGATTACGGCTAGCTACTCCTGGCTAATTTTTGTATTTTTAGTAGAGATGGGGTTTCACCATGTTGGCCAGGCTGGTCTCAAACTCCTGACCTCAAACGATCTGCCTGCCTTGGTCTCCCAAAGTGCTGGGATTATAGGTGTGAGCCACTGCGCCTGGCCATGTAGATGACTTTTGACCAAAATGTTTCACCTTCTCATTCAGATATTCTTAGTAACCAAAACAGTGACTCATGCAGTTGAGAGAGCCTTTGGGCTGTCAGTTTACAGTACATCAGGCTTGCTGAGGCTAAGCAAATCAGAAAGGTGCCATGTTTATAACAGAGGTCAAAGCTCCTTACTTCTGAAACATTAGCTGTGGTTAAAAACAAAAACTCTTCCTTCTTGTATTGCTTGTCTATCAAAGCCAGGAAAGTGGGGGATCACTGTAGTTAAATTTTTTTTTTTTTTAATTAGAGACAGAGTCTTGCCCTGTCGCCCAAGCTGGAGTGCACTGGCGCAATCGTGGTACACTGCAGCCTTGAACTCCTGGACTCAAGCAGTCCTCCTGCCTCAGCTTCCCAAGTAGTTGGGAGTAGGTGCACACCACCATGCCCAGCGAATTTTTTGTAGAGACAGAGGTCTTGCTATGTTGCCTAGGCTGGTATCAAAATTACTGGCCTCAAGCGATTCTCCTGCCTCGGCCTCCCAGATGTTGGGATTACTGGTGTGAGCCACCACGCCCAGCTCAAAAACAATTTTTTTAGGGGCACTTCTACAAATCATGAAAGGGGGATAAAAGCACTGACTTTAAAAAGCCATGTTTAAGATGCTATAAATGTTCTCCCCTTTTCATTGATTGGAGAGTTGTAGAGGACCTTAGAGATCATTTTGTCTAACTCCCTCATCCCAAAGATAAACTGAGGCCTAGAGATCGTTCAGGGTGTTGTAACTGGGAACATCTGAATGCTGAGGCCTAGAGATCGTTCAGGGTGTTGTAACTGGGAACATCTGAATGCTGAGGCCTAGAGATCGTTCAGGGTGTTGTAACTGGGAACATCTGAATGCTGAGGCCTAGAGATCGTTCAGGGTGTTGTAACTGGGAACATCTGAATGCTGAGGCCTAGAGATCGTTCAGGGTGTTGTAACTGGGAACATCTGAATGCTGAGGCCTAGAGATCGTTCAGGGTGTTGTAACTGGGAACATCTGAATGCTGAGGCCTAGAGATCGTTCAGGGTGTTGTAACTGGGAACATCTGAATGCTGAGGCCTAGAGATCGTTCAGGGTGTTGTAACTGGGAACATCTGAATGCTGAGGCTTAGTCCAGTGTTCTCTCTCCCTTACCACTCCTCTTCCCCTTCCCTCTATAATGGCAGTACCCAGGGCCCGGTCCATAGACTACTATCGAGTGCTCCTATGTGCATCTTAGTACGTATCATTTTCCCTTGCCTTTTTCCTTCTATCCTTTCAGTGGTAGCAACTGCCCTTGCTAATCACCGTAACCTCGGCTGAGAAAGAAGAGGAAGCGAAATCCAAGATGCAGCTCAGTTCATCAAAGCCTAGCAGGTCCCCTCAGCTGCCTTTTCATGCCTGCCACAGACTACAGTAGGACAAAACCTGACCTGGTCTTTGAAGTTAAGAGCTAAGAAAGCTTCCTATAGTAGTATCTCCCATGGCACTTACCACATTCTATCTGGTATTACAGTTATTTGTATGCAATTAATCACTCTTAGATTGTATGTTCCTGGAGGGCAGAATATGCCCATTCATATTTGTATCTTCTTCCTTCTGCTCTTGGCACCTAACACAGTGCCTTGCACACAAACAATAAATGATTGTTGAGTGAATAAGTAAACCTGATTGTGGTGTTCTATTGCTTTTTCAGCA